GTAGACATGAACGCTGGCTAGCCAGTCCCAGAGGAGGTGTCATCTGACCAAACCAAGGCAAGTCTGGGCAGTTACGCAGACACCCCGAGAAAGGTACGCCAACGCCCAGATAAAAAGTAAGAAAAAGTAGGAAAAACCCTCCCATCAGACCAGCAATTGGCTCGACGCTTGAGCCCGGATGTACGGCACGCGTCGCGACCTAACCCGGAAACACTGCCTCCCGAAAAAAAGGTAAACTCTAGACTGCGGAAAGTAAACTACCTTTCCCGTCGTGACTCAGTTAGAACCTCCCGGCATCCTCTCCACCTCTGGTTTCCCATCTATTTTTCCTAAAGCCTAGGCGAAATAAGACTTCATCTCCCAGAATGCCCTTGGTTAAGTTAACGGTGCGCATGCGCCAAGAGGCGGGCCCTCGTTGCCCCCACAACCCCGCCTCCGTTTTGCCGCCGCCATTTTTTCAGAGACTTTCATCCGGCAACCGACGGGGCTTTTTTTCTTAAAGGAGAAGCGACAGCTCAAAATACTACCCCCTTCTCCGCGCAAGATCTGGCGGCGCTGGGGACAGAAAGGCCAAAGACAGGAAAGTGGGGTAGGGTGGAGGCGGAAGAACGCCCAGGCTACTTCTGCGGCCTAAAGAAGAATAGAAAGAGCCCTTGTGGTATCAGTGGCTCCTCAGGGAGGCAGGTGCGCGCGCAGCCAGTCTAGGGTTTGCGTGAGGCGGGGAAAGAGGTGCGATTTCTTCTCACCCGCCTCCCTCGCGAGACCTGCCCCTCGCACTGCCCCTAGCGCGCGTTGAAGTCTGGAGGGGGGAAAAAGGTCACTTTGGGATTGTCGCGAGACACAGCCGTTTAACGGTGAGAACGGGTGCGCGGGGAAGGAAACCTCGCGCGCTCCCCTTTTAGCCGTTTCCTGATTGGCTGAAGGAAGGGGTGGGGGAGGGAACCTGGGGCGCCGCTGCGTGTAAGACTGCGAGGGGCGGGGTGAGGAGGCTTGTCCTCTTTTCCGATTGGCCCGCTGAGCGTCTGTGGCGCGCGCGCGCGCGCCGCCAGCGGTAGCGGACCTTGAGTGGCAGGGGGTGGGGGGGGCGCCCTCGGAGCCGGGCGGAGGGGAGGGGGGAAAGAGGAGCGCAGGGTGAGAGTGAGCCGCAGGCTTCGGGAGGCGAGGGGGCGGGGGGAGCAGCGCCGAGGCCGCCGCCTCCGCCTCCGCCGCCTAGGACTAGGGGGTGGGGGACGGACAAGCCCCGATGCCGGGGGAGACGGAAGAGCCGAGACCCCCGGAGCAGCAGGACCAGGAAGGGGGAGAGGCGGCCAAGGCGGCTCCGGAGGAGCCCCAACAACGGCCCCCTGAGGCGGTCGCGGCGGCGCCTGCAGGGACCACTAGCAGCCGCGTGCTGAGGGGAGGTCGGGACCGAGGCCGGGCCGCTGCGGCCGCCGCCGCCGCAGCTGTGTCCCGCCGGAGGAAGGCCGAGTATCCCCGCCGGCGGAGGAGCAGCCCCAGCGCCAGGCCTCCCGACGTCCCCGGGCAGCAGCCCCAGGCCGCGAAGTCCCCGTCTCCAGTTCAGGGCAAGAAGAGTCCGCGACTCCTGTGAGTAACAGTCTTTCAGGCGGTGGGAAAGAGTTCATTAATGTTTGATTCTTATTTCTTTCAGATGCATAGAAAAAGTAACAACTGATAAAGGTAAGACTTGGTCATCCTTACCTCTAGCGTACACTTAAAGAGAATGGTATGTCTTTTTATTTAGATCCCAAGGAAGAAAAAGAGGAAGAAGACGATTCTGCCCTCCCTCAGGAAGTTTCCATTGCTGCATCTAGACCTAGCCGGGGCTGGCGTAGTAGTAGGACATCTGTTTCTCGCCATCGTGATACAGAGAACACCCGAAGCTCTCGGTCCAAGACCGGTTCATTGCAGCTCATTTGCAAGTCAGAACCAAATACAGACCAACTTGATTATGGTACAGTGCAACTAGAATATGGCTGTTTACTAATAAAATTTTGTTTTTGGCTTTGTTTTTCTAGATGTTGGAGAAGAGCATCAGTCTCCAGGTGGCATTAGGTAAAAAAAACATTAATATTTCATTTTTAAACAGAATGTCTCATTTCTATTTACTTATTTTTAGTAGTGAAGAGGAAGAGGAGGAGGAAGAAGAGATGTTAATCAGTGAAGAGGAGATACCATTCAAAGATGATCCAAGAGATGAGACCTACAAACCCCACTTAGAAAGGCATGTCTCAGATTTTACTGCAGACATGTTAATGTCTAGTATTGAAATGCATTTGTGTTTTCAGGGAAACCCCAAAGCCACGGAGAAAATCAGGGAAGGTAAAAGAAGAGAAGGAGAAGAAGGAAATTAAAGTGGAAGTAGAGGTGGAGGTGAAAGAAGAGGAGAATGAAATTAGAGAGGATGAGGAACCTCCAAGGAAGTGAGTAGGCAATTATTAAAAATGAAAATCTATATGTCTACTGTTACCCTGTCTTCAATTACAGGAGAGGAAGAAGACGAAAAGATGACAAAAGTCCACGTTTACCCAAAAGGAGGTGAGGAATTTTTACCCCTACTGTTTTACACCTTGCTAACTTTTCTTCTGCATTTTGATAATAGAAAAAAGCCTCCAATCCAGTATGTCCGTTGTGAGATGGAAGGATGTGGAACTGTCCTTGCCCATCCTCGCTATTTGCAGGTCAGTGAAGTTGTTATATAAGAGCCTTTCAGTTTTTTCGCCCCTTTCACTTTCTCTGTTTTAGCACCACATTAAATACCAGCATTTGCTGAAGAAGAAATATGTATGTCCCCATCCCTCCTGTGGACGACTCTTCAGGCTTCAGAAGCAACTTCTGCGACATGCCAAACATCATACAGGTACTTTTAAAATGTGTTTATCAAGTAGGTAAATAGAACACTAACCACAGTATTTTCTTCATAGATCAAAGGGATTATATCTGTGAATATTGTGCTCGGGCCTTCAAGAGTTCCCACAATCTGGCAGTGCACCGGATGATTCACACTGGCGAGAAGCCATTACAGTGAGTATTATTTACTGGTGAACATCTGGGTGGGATCAGCCATTTCCTTTTCTCCTCTCCTTAGATGTGAGATCTGTGGATTTACTTGTCGACAAAAGGCATCTCTTAATTGGCACATGAAGAAACATGATGCAGACTCCTTCTACCAGTTTTCTTGCAATATCTGTGGCAAAAAATTTGAGAAGAAGGACAGCGTAGTGGCACACAAGGCAAAAAGCCACCCTGAGGTGCTGATTGCAGAAGCTCTGGCTGCCAATGCAGGCGCCCTCATCACCAGCACAGATATCTTGGGCACTAACCCAGAGTCCCTGACGCAGCCTTCAGATGGTCAGGGTCTTCCTCTTCTTCCTGAGCCCTTGGGAAACTCAACCTCTGGAGAGTGCCTACTGTTAGAAGCTGAAGGGATGTCAAAGTCATACTGCAGTGGGACGGAACGGGTGAGCCTGATGGCTGATGGGAAGATCTTTGTGGGAAGCGGCAGCAGTGGAGGCACTGAAGGGCTGGTTATGAACTCAGATATACTCGGTGCTACCACAGAGGTTCTGATTGAAGATTCAGACTCTGCCGGACCTTAGTGGACAGGAAGACTTGGGGCATGGGACAGCTCAGACTTTGTATTTAAAAGTTAAAAAGGACAAAAAAAAAATCTAAAGCATTTAAAATCTAGTGAAATAACTGAAGGGCCTGCTCTTTCCATTGTGGATCACAGCACACACATACATACACCCTCCACCTCCCCATCCCCTGTTCTCCCTCTGTTGCTCCCCTTATAAAATTGATGTTGTCTTTACCAGAAAGGTAGACAAAAAAGAAGCAGCAGCAGCTCTTAAAGTGAGGGTTATTCTCATACTCGGTTCCAGCCATCAGCAGACTTCCTGCTCATCGGCAGATCCCCCTTTCCAACCTGTAACTCTGATGTGCTCTGGATCAGCTTTTAACTTTTAATCATATATTACTGTCTTCTAAATCCCTTCTCCTCCTCTACTGCTGCCCTATGGTTCTGGCTCCTACCCCCTGCGGCACACTTATCTTCAAATACCATAGAATTCTAATCTCTGGAGGCTGGCAGCTTGACTTGGCACTTTAGGGCCCCTTAGCAGGGTGAGCTGTTAAAACAGCACACATCTCTCATCCCCTCTTCCTTTATTCCCCCCTGGGTTTCAGAAAGGAAGGATATATGGGGACCACCTCCCCCTTCTTTGATCCCAGCATCTCAGTCCCCCTCCCAACCCTCCATATGGCTCTCAATGGTGCTCACTTGCTTGGAAGCAGGCTCCCAATAGGGAGGGGGCTGCCCTCTACAGTCTCTTTGACTGTAAGACAGGGCTCTGTATCAGTGAGACGATGAGAAAAGTCCCAGGCTAATGGCAGAAATTTGCACTTTGAACATGTGTGTTTTTGTGTTGTGGAACCTGAGATTCCTTATTTATTAACAGGAAGTCTGATTTTTTTTTTTTGGAGTCTTTGTTGCTATATTTTGTGGGGCTGGGAGAGAGAGATTAGATTATTTTGACATGGGATCCCTTCCATAACAGGTACTTTGAAGGCAAGACATAGGGTTGAAGAAGCACAGCCAGCCTCTGAAATCATAGCTCTCCAGTGGCTTTTAAAGAAAGCTGGTCCTCAGCACTAACAAAATCACTACAATAGCCTAGTGCTTTTTTGGAAGCCTTTTTAGGGAAGAATGTTAGGTTCATGGTAACTAGTATGCTCTTTGAGATTTTTACAGTGTTGAAACTTAAGAATTTTGAGAGGGTGAGGAGGGTTGTTCAGAATCTAAATTACAGATAGATGATTGTTTCTTGTGAATTTGTTTCTTTTCCTTTTTTTTTGTCCCTACCATTTCCTTACATTTCCCTTGGGGCCCATCTCTGGCTCCTTGCTTTTTGTTTCTTGCTTTGCTTTATCAGTTCATTCCAGCTCCCTGTTAGTGAAGGACACTGCTGTTAGTGAAGGAACAAAGTCTATGAGTCCTAAAATTTTAAGTCAAAGAAAACTGCTCTGTTTCCCCTTTAGTAACACTTCTGAAGAGGAAAAACTTCAATAGCCAAAGTTAATAATCCTATATAATAATTGCTTTGGCTTTCACCTAAAATTCTGGGCATCACAATTTCCTTGGGATAGAGGTTGTGTTGGGGAATAGATTGCTTATTGCTGTTCACTGGAGAGAAAAGGTAGTGTTTTTGTACAAGGTCATACCGCCAGAAGCCCCAAATCCTATTTTGGCTCATCTTCAGGTAAAGAGTAATTCCTATCCTGTGTGCCTCAGAAGCTAGAATCGAAGGCTTACCCTATTCATTGTTTATTGTCAGAAATGCATGATGGCTCTTGGAAAGAATGACGTTTTGCTGGAAAAAAAAAAAAGAACAGTTTGTGTTTCACAAACATGGCTTATCAATTTTTTCAAAGAATTCTTTTTTCCCAAAAAGAGGAGTAACAAAATGTCATTTCTGAAAGAGGCTTACTTTATACCAACTAGTGTCAGCATTTGGGATGCCAGGGAACAGAGAGTGAGACACCTACAATCACCAGTCTCAAATGCGCTATTGTTTCTTTTCAGAGTGTTGCAGATTTGCCATTTCTCCATAATATGGGGATAGAAAATGGAATAAAGATAGAAGGGATGTAGAATATGCTTTCCTGCCAACATGGTTTGGAGTCGACTTTGGTATATTGACTAGATTTGAAAATACAAGATTGATTAGATGAATCTACAAAAAAGTTGTCCTCCTCTCAGGTCCCTTTTACACTTTTTGACTAACTAGCATCTATATTCCACACTTAGCTTTTTTGTCACACTTATCCTTTGTCTCCGTAAATTTCATTTGCAGTGGTTAGTCATCAGATATTTTAGCCACCTACACAAAAGCAAACTGCATTTTTAAAAATCTTTCTGAGATGGGAGAAAATGTATTCTCCTTTCCTATACCGCTCTCCCAACAAAAAAACAACTAGTTAGTTCTACTAATTAGAAACTTGCTGTACTTTTTCTTTTCTTTTAGGGGTCAAGGACCCTCTTTATAGCTACCATTTGCCTACAATAAATTATTGCAGCAGTTTGCAATACTAAAATATTTTTTATAGACTTTATATTTTTCCTTTTGATAAAGGGATGCTGCATAGTAGAGTTGGTGTAATTAAACTATCTCAGCCGTTTCCCTGCTTTCCCTTCTGCTCCATATGCCTCATTGTCCTTCCAGGGAGCTCTTTTAATCTTAAAGTTCTACATTTCATGCTCTTAGTCAAATTCTGTTACCTTTTTAATAACTCTTCCCACTGCATATTTCCATCTTGAATTGGTGGTTCTAAATTCTGAAACTGTAGTTGAGATACAGCTATTTAATATTTCTGGGAGATGTGCATCCCTCTTCTTTGTGGTTGCCCAAGGTTGTTTTGCGTAACTGAGACTCCTTGATATGCTTCAGAGAATTTAGGCAAACACTGGCCATGGCCGTGGGAGTACTGGGAGTAAAATAAAAATATCGAGGTATAGACTAGCATCCACATAGAGCACTTGAACCTCCTTTGTACCTGTTTGGGGAAAAAGTATAATGAGTGTACTACCAATCTAACTAAGATTATTATAGTCTGGTTGTTTGAAATACCATTTTTTTCTCCTTTTGTGTTTTTCCCACTTTCCAATGTACTCAAGAAAATTGAACAAATGTAATGGATCAATTTAAAATATTTTATTTCTTAAAAGCCTTTTTTGCCTGTTGTAATGTGCAGGACCCTTCTCCTTTCATGGGAGAGACAGGTAGTTACCTGAATATAGGTTGAAAAGGTTATGTAAAAAGAAATTATAATAAAAGGGATACTTTGCTTTTCAAATCTTTGTTTTCTCTTATTCTAGGTAAGGCATATTAAAAATAAATATGTAAAGAAGAAAAATAAAAGTTGTCTTCATGGAAGCAACTTGTCTTCCTTGGTTGTACTGAGTTACAGTTATCCTAGGGGTGAAACATGTGATGCTGCTAAGCAAACCAAATGCCCTCAGAACAGGTGTTATGTGGGGCATACTATTGTTTGCTTTTGTTGAGAATCAGGTGGTTAATTTTTGACTGTTCTTGATTTCTAATGCTGAAATGACATGATTCTGTTATTCAGCAAACTTGGAAATCTTGATGTTTTGACAACTGCCTCCTAGGAAAACTGGCCATATGTTAATTAACCTAGTAGATGGAAAATTAAGGATTATGTGAGGTTAATTTTACCCTGATAATGACAAAACCTTGATAGCATTTAATATTAATACTTCTTCTCAAAATTGAATGTTTATATCAAGTACTGATTTTTATTTTAAAAAAGAAAAAACTATAATCCTTCTGCCTTCCAAAAGCCATGCTGTGATAGCTGCCCAGGCTGCTCTGTTACATCTCCCATTTATTGTTTACTTTTATAAATTTGCTTCTAAGATGGTATGTGTTTCAGCTTATTGGCAATATCTATGA